GCTACATCGGCTCCACCTACTTTGAGCGCTGCCTGAAATAGGGTTGGCGCATACCCACCCCCGCCACGGCCACAAGCCCTGGCATCCCCTGCAAATATTTATTGGGGGCCATGGGTAGGGGTTTGGGGGGCGGCCGGTGGGGGAATCCCCTGCCTTGGCCTTGCCTCCCCTTCCTGCCACGTGCCCCTAGTTATTTTTTTTTTTTTAACACCATGTGATTAAGGTCGGCGCTGCCTCCCCCGACCCACTCAGCGATGGGAAATGAATTGGCTTGTCTAGCCCCCCTGCTGGGTGCTTGTTCAGCCCCCACTCTGGGCTGTGGAGTGGGTGGGCAACGGGCCTGGGTAGCTGGGCCCAGGCAACCCACCCCTCCACCTCTGGAGGTCCCACCAGGCTATTAAAGGGGAATGTTACTGCATGGCCTCTGCTTCTTACTTCTATGGGGTGGGAGGGGCAGCTGAGGTCCATTAGGGCCTGCAAAGCTGGGGTGGTGGAAGGTGTGGTCACAGGTGGCATTGGAGCACCCTACAACAGGCTGCCCAGTGCCTGGGGCAGCTCTAAAGTTGGTGGGGATACCATGACTGTGCCTGGGGTTGGTTGGGATGAAGCCTACTCTAGGATGAGAAGCGTAGGCAGGATCCAGTGACCTGTGGCTTCCTGGCCAAGAGGCCAGCAAAGTGGAAGAAACAAGCCATCTCTAGCTTTGCCCCTTTCTTGTGTGGGTGGGCCCACCGAGGAGGAGGAGCCTTCTGAGGCTCCTTCTATCTGAGGCCTCAGGCAGAAGTCAAGGTCTCACGAATAAGCTGGGTCCTCAAGTGGAGGTTGGGTGGAAAGCGCCCACCCCGGTACTGGCTTGGGTCACTCGGGCGGGACTCAAAACATGAAACACTCGGACGCGCAGAGGAAACGGGAGCTGTTGCGCATGCGCTCGGACGCTGGCCCGTTCCGGGGCACGGGCGCACGCGCGCTCCTGGAGTTTCCCAACCTTCCGGGTGCGGGCGGGGCATGTTACGTCACGTCGTTTAATCCGGAAACGGCGGCGGCGGCGACAGGACCGAGGGGCCTTAGTTGGTGGGCAAGTCGGGGATCCCAGAAAGAGAAGCGTGACCCGGAAGCGGAAACGGGTGTCCGTCCCAGCTCCGGTGAGTGGCCCCTGCTGGACCGTGGATCCCGGGCGGGCGTGCGGGCGGCAGCGTACGAGGCCTTCTACTCGCCCGGGTGTCCGGTGCCTCGCTTCTCCCTGGGACCCTGTCGTCAACATCGAGGTCTCCAACACCACCTTGCTTTGGTGCCGGGCCTACAACTGGGCCTCACTCACATCTGTCTCAGGCCTGCCAGTGAGCTTCTACCATCATGGACCTATTGTTCGGGCGCCGGAAGACGCCAGAGGAGCTACTGCGGCAGAACCAGAGGGCCCTGAACCGTGCCATGCGGGAGCTGGACCGCGAGCGACAGAAACTAGAGACCCAGGAGAAGAAAATCATTGCAGACATTAAGAAGATGGCCAAGCAAGGCCAGATGGTGAGTGTGGGTGGTCGGGCAGGTTGCTGTCACTGTGTCCTTGATACCCTTGTCTACTCTGCAGGATGCTGTTCGCATCATGGCAAAAGACTTGGTGCGCACCCGGCGCTATGTGCGCAAGTTTGTATTGATGCGGGCCAACATCCAGGCTGTGTCCCTCAAGATCCAGACACTCAAGTCCAACAACTCGATGGCACAAGCCATGAAGGGTGTCACCAAGGCCATGGGCACCATGAACAGACAGGTGCGCTTTTCCCAATCCCCCTTCCCACTCCCGGGGATCACACTCACACTCCTGTCACTTCCAGCTGAAGTTGCCCCAGATCCAGAAGATCATGATGGAGTTTGAGCGGCAGGCAGAGATCATGGATATGAAGGAGGAGATGATGAATGATGCCATTGATGATGCCATGGGTGATGAGGAAGATGAAGAGGAGAGGTATGGGGAAACTGGATGGGAGGGTGGAGATGATAGCCCTCACTGAGTTCTCTCTCTTCCCTAGTGATGCTGTGGTGTCCCAGGTTCTGGATGAGCTGGGACTTAGCCTAACAGATGAGCTGTCGAGTGAGTGCTCCAAATCCTGGACCCCATTTCCCACCCAAGGCCCAGCCACAGCTCCAAGCCCTCCCTTTCCCTGCATTACTCCCCTCCGCTGCCTGACCCCACCTGCTCAAACCCCCACTTTCTCTGCAGACCTCCCCTCAACTGGGGGCTCGCTTAGTGTGGCTGCTGGTGGGAAAAAAGCAGAGGCCGCAGCCTCAGCCCTAGCTGATGCTGATGCAGACCTGGAGGAACGGCTTAAGAACCTGCGGAGGGACTGAGTGCCCCTGCCACTCCGAGATAACCAGTGGATGCCCAGGATCTTTTACCACAACCCCTCTGTAATAAAAGAGATTTGACACTAGTCTCCAGGCCCATGTGACTTTTGGCCTGATG